CTCTCAGATTGTATTTTCTCTGGTTCTTTCTTTCACTCCTTTAGTGAATTTGCTTTTTCTTTTCTTCTTTTCCTGTGCTCTTTCTTGAAAAATTTCACTGCTCTTAGACTTAGTGTTTACCTTTTGAGAAAAATTCCCAAATGATAACCCCAGCCGTATGTTTAACTACATGATTTGTCTTTATTTCCAACATCTTGCCAGATATTTCTATTTGAGTACTTTTGTGTCCAAATTTAAACTCATTTCTTTCCCTTTAAAACATGTTCTTTCCCTGAGTTCCCTGGCTGATTAGTGGCAACAGAGATGGGCAGATCTTTCTGTAAAGGGCCAGAGAGTAATATTTTTGTCTTCATGGGCCATAAGGTCTCAATCACAGCTACTCATCTTGTAGATAATATGTAACTAAAGGGTTGTGACTGTGTTTCAGTAAAACTTTACTTATCAAAATAGGCAGCAGCTGGCATTGGCCTTTGGGCTGCTGTTTGCTGACCCTGATCTAGGATACCCAGGCCCCAAACTCCATACTCCTTTGGCCTTTCCACTGCTTTTGTTTGCTCTCTTCACATGATTATTAATTTTCACTGATTTCACCCTTAGCAAACCATTCATACTTCTAGACCATAGCTGTCTGTCTATTCATTCATCTAGTAGACAAAATCTTCCTTTTACATGTTAATCTCTATCATTTTACATAATCAAAAACCTCTAGTGGCTCCCCTTGGCCTGCAATCTAAGGTTACAGTTCTCTGGGTGTAGCTCTTTCTGTGTTTTGCCTCCAGCCTTCTCTCTTACTCCTGTATGGACATTCCTCCAATGACACTGATCAAGTGTGTGTTCTGATATTAGTTCTATCACTTCTCACAGGTTGCTCCTGACTCAGAATGGTCTCACTTCCCACTAATTGAAACTTGCCTTCAGGCCTCAATTCAGGGTCTCACTTCCCAGGTAAAGCTTCGCCCTAGCCCAGTGATTGCTCCTCTCCTAGGGCTTTTTTTTTCTTTTTCTTTTTCTTTTTTTTTTTTTGAGACAGCATCTCTCTCTGTCACTTAGGCTGGAATGAAGTGGTGTGATCACTGCAGCCTCCAACTCCAGGGCTCAGGTGATCCTCCTGTTTCAGCCTCCCAAGTAGCTGGGATTACAAGCATGTACCACCACATCTGGCTAATTTTTTTTATAGAGATGGGGTCTTATTTTGTTGCTTAGGCTGTTCTGGAGCTCTGGCCTCAAGTGATCTTCCTATCTTGGCCTCCCAAAATACTGAGATTACAGATGTGAGCCGCCACACCCAGCACTGAATAGTGCTTTTGATGTTGCCACTGACCTATTCAGTTGAGACCGCATTGGGTTGTAATTTGTGGTGTTCCTCCCTCTCCATCTGAATTTTCAGAAGCTGTTAAGGACAGCCCAGTAGATGCTCAGATGTCATAGGTAAAGGTCATACATTGAACTCTTTGTCTTTCCTCCAGTTCTGCTTCCCCCTTGGAGTCCCTGTCTCAGTTAATGGCACCAGGGATCATCATTGCCTTGTGATTCTGACTCCTTCTCTTTCACCTCCACCCTACCTGCATCAGTTACGAAAAGTCCAGCTGCTGCTCCCTCCTATGTCTTTCTCCTATCTGCCCTCTCCTCTCCATCCCTTCTACTGCTGCCTTAGCTCAGGTCACCACTGTCTTTCACTCAGACCATTGGACTTGCCTTGAACATGAATTCCCACCACCAGCTTCTCTCCTCTTATAATCCCAACAGTTATGTATCGGGATCTGACATGTAGGTATGACCTTGTAACTTTCCTGATTGAAACCCCTCAGTGGCTCCCCATTGCCCTGGGATAAGGACCAGCCTGCCAGCATGTCGTGAGGCCATTATTGATTGGATGCACTTTCCTCTGCAGTCCTATTTCTGACTTGTCTCATTTACACAGCTTACATTTGATCATCTGTAACCCCTATACATCTTCTGTGCATTTGCACACTCCCCGTCTCTGTGTAGATGCCCCCCCTCCCCAGGTCCACTTGGAAAACCATCACCTGAATTTCTAGGCATTGTACAAACGTTCCCTCTTTTGTGGAGCTTTCGTCTCCTTCCCTCCAGAAGACCAAGAGGAGTAAAGGTGTTATCATAGAATAACTGTTGGGATAGAGATATAGGCTTCATCTATTTTCTAATGCCTCCTCAGATTCAGAGTCTTCCAAAGTTTCCCTGCAGACTGAGCAATGAATAATTAAGCAAACAAGTCTCTAAAACATCTTGAAATGCTTATGTATGCTAAATATGTAGTTTTGAGTTCTTGTTTTGGTTTTGCTGGAGCTTTTGCCTTCTTCCTCCATTACAATGGATGATGAGAATCAACAATGTAGAATTATTCTCGGTTAGTTTATATCTTGTTTTTAACCTGGTATCTTCAGTGTGTTAAGACATTTTTCCTTTCTTGTGGGGGTTCCCCTGCAAAGAAGGAGGCTCACTTGTGGGGCCGATGACCACTGTCTCTAGGCAACCCAGAGAGGTGTGAAAGAAAGAAGGGGGCTGTGAGGCTGCAGGGAGTATATTCCCCATCTCCAGCCAGGGTCACACCTGTCACTTCTGTTTAGTACCTCTTCCTAGTAAGGAGAACGTATGCTCCCTTTCTGGAAGGGTCTACTTAGCAGAAACGAGGAGTGGCGAGCTCATGTGGAAAGTGCTTTTTTGATGTGTTCTTTCATGTAGGGGACACACGGTGTGGAGGGGATGCACAATTACTCTTCTGTGGTTCCTCTTTCTTACTCCAGGGTCTCCTTTGCCATGAGGTCCCTAGGGACGTCTTATCAGAGGAGAAGAAAAGTACCTTCTTAGTTCTTTTTTGTTTTGTTTTGTTTTGTTTTATTATGGGGTTTCACTTTGTCACCTGGGCTCTCCGGGGTGCAGTGTTGGAATCGTGGTTCATTGCAGCCTTGACCTCCCAGGCTCAAGTGATCCTCCCACCTCAACCTCCCAAGCAGCTGGGACTACAGGTGCATGCCACCACACCTGGCTATTTTTTATTTTTTATAGAGATGAGATCTCCCTGTGTTGCGCAGACTAATCTTGAACTCCTGGACTCAAGTGATCCTCCTGCCTTGGCCTCCCAAAGTGTTGGGATTTCAGGTGTGCCTTGGCCTCCCAAAGTGTTGGGATTTCAGGTGTGAGCCACTGCAGCCAACCCCTTCTTAGTTCTGGAGAGCAGAGTCTTGCCTGGCATCCTGGTGCTATACCAAGAGTCCTCTCCTGGTTTCCAGAGAGGACATTTGACTTCTTCAGGAGAACTCACCCCACTCCTTTTGGTCCATTAGGAGCACCAGAAGCTTTGGACCTGATGGGCTGGGCTTGGTCTCTTCAGAGCCTCTGTCCTCATTCACAGAGGAGGTATCAGGTAGGCCTTCCAGCACAGAATTACATTACCTGGGAATTTAAGTGGGAGGAATTGCAGTGGAGTATTTTGAAGATCCTAAGGCATCCTTCATTTAATTTACATTTTCGATTCTTCAGATATTGGAATCAAAGATTGAGACACACACATAACACTAGAGCACACAGTAGACCATTTCTACCTTGAGCTATCTCCTTGTTAGAGAAAAAATAGTTTTGACTGTTTGTGATTTTTTACTACGGGCAGAAAAACTTTGAAAAATTAATTTCAATGTAAAAGAGTTTTACTTTTGCCAGATGATAACACTTCCTATGCTAGAACCTGGGGGTACTGGGATCTGACTTGAAGTAATTCTAAGTTTAAATTTATAGCAACCATGTGGGTCTGTTCAGCTGGGAGGGGAGAAATATTGCGAGCCATAAGGATGTATTTTAGAGAGTTTCTTTAGTAGTCTTCAGATGTCTACTTGCCCTGTACAAAGTTCAGAAACTGTTTAGGACTTGGAACCTTAGAATATCAGATAGAAAAGGATTGACAGGCTTAGTCTACTCTGTTTTTGAGATGCCGAAGCCAGGTGACTTCCCCTAGTGGCAGGTAGGCAATGTCAGAGTTGTGATCATGGCCTGGGGCTCTTTTCCAACCTGCTCTCTGACCTCACATAGGATCCGGATTGAGCAGGGTAAAGGGTGGACCAGTAAAGGCTTTAATCAGTAAAGTAATGACAGTGTTTTCCTTCATTTGAAACCAGTCAGATTTGATACTACTTTTCTGTTCAGTTTTTGCCATCATTGTTTTCTGGAAGTTTTTAATCTGTAATACCTCTTAGTATGCTTTAACACATAACACCTAGTGTCATTGTTATAGAGATGAAAGTAGAAAATTAGCAGGGATGTAGTATTTGCCTATTGCAACTTCTTTTCCTTTAAACCCCTTCCCATGTCGGGGGGATACCTTGTGTGTCTGCAGCATGTGATGCTGACTCGGACTCTCCAGGCAGCTGACTAACGGCACCTAAACTGCCTGCTGCATTTTCCCTGCCCCAGCACAGACTTGCTTAGCAGCTCCCGCCTCGGGCCCTCATTGAGAACCATCCAGCGGCACATCAGGCTGGTGCCACTCCCAGTGGCCTTGGCAGTGAGGAGGTGAGGCGAGAGCACCCTCAGGTGCTAGTGGCACGAGTCTTGCCCAGGCTCCCAGGGGAATGAGTGGTGTGATGACCTCATGTGCCAGAAGCCAGGGCAGGCATGCTTGAGGCTGAGAGAAAGCAACAGATGGACCTCAGGCAGAAGCAGTCAGAGCAGCCTCAAGGGAGGCTGGTGCGGCACCAGCGTGGCATCTTCCCAGCATCTGAATGTTGGCTTGACCTTCGCTGTTTGTGTGACCTCACCCAATTCAGTAACCTCACTGAGCCTCCCTTTTTCCATCTGTGCAACGGTGATGGTAGTACTTCACTCTGCAAGCGGTGGAGGTGAGAGATAATATAGGTCAAGCATTTAGCAGTTGGCCAAGCTAAAGACATAGCTGTTGTTTTTGTTATTAGAAACACAGCCTCAGCCAGGCACAGTGGCTCACACCAGTAATTTTAGCACTTTGGGAGGCTGAGGCAGGTGGATCACTGGAGCTCAGGAGTTCGACACCAGCCTGGGCAACATAATGAGACCTATCTCTACAAAAAATACAAAAATTAGCTGGGCGTGGTGGTGTACACCCATAATCCCAGCTACACTGGAGGCTTAGTTGAGAGGTTGGCTTGAGCCCAGGAGATGGAGGTTTCAGTGAGCTGTGATTGTGCCACTGCACTCTAGCCTGGGTGACAGAGCCAGACTCTGTCTCAAAACAAAAAAACAAAAACAAACAAAAAAAAACAAGAAAAACCAATACAATCTCATTTTTCCTGTTAGGTTATTCATACAAACCTGTTGGAATTTTTTTTCTTTAGGAATTTGAATGCTCATTTTTAAGCCAGACAGTTTCAGGTGGAAGAGAATCATGAAATGCTTTATCATGTTTTTGTTATTTATCGCTAGAGTAAGACTTAGGAAAGCTATAGAAAAGAGCCATCCAGCCAAGAATTTGAATTTTGTCAACTTCTCTATTACAGAGGTTTGCTCAAAGCCCATAGAGTCTAGATGAACCTTCTACCTTTGCCCCCAAAATTGCTTTTTTCTTTTAATATGCTAGATCCCTTTGCTTATTCCAGGCTGAAATGAATGTTATGTAGCTAGAAGTTTCCTGTCTGTGATCAATTCTAATGGCTTTTGTGAAGGGAAATGGTTGTAAATTATTACCAGTTAATTAAATGAGTGTTTCTCTTGAGTCCTTTGTGTAGGCTTTTATCCAAGCCTGTTTAGAATCATGGAACATTACAGCTAGAATATTTTTAGACAACTCTTGTTTCATGGACAAGGAGACTTAACCAGTGATATAAGTACTTGCCTAACTCCTGCAAAGTGATGCCAAGGAAAAGCAAACTTTGGCTGAGGGTGTAGGAGTGGCTGTGCTGGGGATCCGGTGGGTACATCAAGCTAACAGAGTATAATTTCTAAGCAGTGAGCCCTTGTCATCCATATGTCACCGGTATTCCTTGGAGCCATCTTGGAGTGCTTTTATTTTTTACAAAGTGCTATCTTGTAGGACTATTCTATAGTAAATATTACCTTTCCTATTTTTATAGGTGAGGAAATTGAGGTGGTCAGATGACCTTATTTAGCTCTTAGATCAACTCAGCAGATATGTATTGAGTGTTTACTTGGTTCAAGGAACTCTGCGAGGCTCCTTGGGAACATAATGTCAGATCCTGCTGGAATGGAGGTTACAGACTTATTGCAAGTGATGAGATATGTGTATGAAAATGTAAGTAATTGTTCAAGGTATAGATAAGTGTTAATAATAGTTGAGATGTGAATTTTGAGACCGGAGGGATCAATGTGAATATCAAATCCTGGCACCAGTTTCTTCCTTCTGCTGCTCATGAAGCTGTGTCATCTTCTGTGCTCGGTAACCCATCCAACCTGTAGCCCTAGGAGCTCCTCTGGGGAGTCTTGAGTACCTTGCAGTTGTCCCGACCCTGGGAGTCATTCAATAAAGGTTCAAATGAATGAATAGATAGGTGCGGTGAAGAGAGACAGGTTTTCCAAGCAGAGAACACGGCATGAGCAAATGTGTGGCTGAGTGATAGAGCCAGGAGAGGGGCCTGACTAGGACAGCAGGTTTTAAAAAGTGATTTTTTTCTTCTTTTTGTATTTTAACTTTCTAAAGTGACAATGGAAGGAAGGGAATTTTGAAAACAAAGTTTGGATAGATTAGTGGGAAGGCAGCAAAAGGGGAGCCCAAGTGGTCCTGAAAGCCAGGTGGAGCAGGGTGTTTTATTCTGAAGACTCTCGGAGACCAGCGGAGGCTTTAGAGGGGGAAGTTGATGAGATCAGCACTTTAGAAAAGGCTGCTTTGTTTTTGGTGGGGTGTTCCATGACTGCAGGAGAAAGGATGAGGGAGGAGGCCTGCAGTGACAGGGATCCTAGAATGATGGAGGGAACGAAGGGAAAAACAGATGGTCACGGTGCCTCAAGTCGGAGTGGCTCCAGGATTTTAAGCCTGGGAACGCAGAAGAACAGTGGTTCTAGTGATTCAGTGATGACCACTGGAAGCTTTAGGAGGAAACATGGGATTGGAGCCCTTTAAAGCTGGAATTGGCCCCTTAGAGAGAATCTGGCTCAGGCTTCCCAGATGGTGGTCCGTGGTCTGGCTATATCAGAGTTACCTACAGAACTTTTAAAAACAGCAGATGCCTAGACCCCGTTCCCTTGCCCCAGAAAATTTAAAATCAGTAGATCACCTGTGGGGTCTGGGAATCTTATATTTAATCCCTTTCTGTGATTCTTTGGCAAAGAAGATTGAATGGCCTTCCTGATGTCGCAGATTGGTCAGGACAGAGCACCAGGACCCAGGTCTTCTCTAGCATTGCTATTACTCAGCCACAATGTGGGAGATAGGGGATAAGTTCAGATGGGGAGGTATAGTATTTGAGGCAGCGCTGATTCATGTGAGTTCAACACTGATGGCTCTTTGAGGAAGGGGTTACTTGGCATGAGAACTCAAGGGTTAGATGGCTCTGAGGGTGCACGTTGGGAATCATTCAGTCAAGAAATGCTTTCCCGAGTGGCTGCTGCAAACCAGGCATAGGATATTTTCAGTCCACTTCGGGGACTCAAAAGTGTAGAACAGAGTAGTAGAAACAACATAGAGAACCCTAAAGGCTGAAGTTGTGTTTATGTTTTCTTCTCTGAGCTGTTTTGAGTAAATTTAGGTGTAAGTTACAATGTATGGGTTGAAATTCATTATTTTGGGTATGGATGTCCCGTTGTTCTAGCACCATTTGTTGACACTGAGTTTTTATACTTTTGTTCATTTGTCTATTTGTATAGAAGAATCACATTTTTTTAAAGACCACTGTTATCTGGGTTTCAACAAGGGCCCAGGAGTTGTTCTTTTTACCAAGAGAAGTGGTCTGTAGGGGAGGGGGTTAGTGTGTTTATTGCTCCTTGAATGACTGTTATAGTAAGAATGCTAAGTGTGTTCATTTCTATGTGGGGCTGCCCTAGACTCTGACCTCAGCTCTGTTCTATTAGACACTCTGTCAGTGCATTAGCCAATGACATAGGTAGCCTGAGGCCCTGATTTGGGGAGCCATAAAACTGAGAAGGGGAGTGAATGAACTGACTGGATTTGCGATCCAGTGAACGCTATGACCTGGGACAAGCCAAAATATTGCAGAAAAAAAAAATGAAGCACTTAGGTTTTTATGAAGGTTTTGAGCCTAACCACTGCACGAGCACAGGATGTGGGAAGCAAAGCCTTATGGCAGCTAGAAAAGATGCAGAGGTTTTAGTTCATTGCAAGCTCAGCCTGGGTCACTGGGGCTTCTCAGAGCGCCCATGTATTCTCGCTGCATTGGTAAAGGGCACTGTCACTGTCAAGATCAACGTTAATGATAATCTTGCTCTTGCTGGTGAAAGTCAGGTCACACACTCAGCCTGACTTCACCCTTTAATGGGGGTGTGAAGAAATTGGGGCATGTCAGGAGGAAACTGACTAGAATGGTGAAGGAGGAGAAAATCATGTCCTACATGAAGTTGCTGAGAGTTTGAGATACCCAGGTCTATTTTATTTACTCATTTGTTCCACAAACCATTTTCTGTCCCCTTATATGCAAGGTAGGGTCTCCTTTGGGGACAGGGCATAATGACTACAACATGATGTGGGTTCCAGCAGTAGTCTTCATAACAGGTGTGGAGTTGCCCACCTGTCTGAAAGAGGTCTGGAAAGGTCCCCCTATACAGGTGGGTCTTGAATTGATGGACAAATAGGAGTTGGACAAGTATAAAAAGGAAGAAAGGAGTTTCCAGCCAGAAAGATCACATACCCCAAATCACTAGGCAATAAGCTACAGATGGGTAATGTGTAATTTTCATAATTTTGACTATATTCCCCAGTATGCTGCTTGATCCATAATGCGTTTGGTTGCTCTCTCAGAATAAATGAAATAACATACCTCCCTGGAGAGTGTACAAGAATTAAGAGATGGGGATACTGGTTGTATGCAGCTGCAGTGGTGGGAAGAGCTTAGGCTGAAAGGTAGGAAGGGGTTTAGTGTCTAGGGCTATGTGCTGTGCTAAAGAATTTGGACCTTATCATGGACAGGAGAGGAAACACTGACGGTTTCTAAGTTAGGAAGCCACATGGTCAGATTTTAATTTTTGAAACATGTCACTGGCAGCAGCTGGAGGACAGTAGTCTGGAAATAGAAGGCAGCTAGAAGCCCGTTCAGGGAGGCCAGATGAACCACGGCAGTAGGAGTGGAGCAGGGGTAGATCCAGGAGAGACTTCGAGAGTGGACGTGTTGGGATCTGAGAGCGATTCAATGTACCTGCTGAGGAGCTGGGCTTCTGGCGTGGCCTACTGGGTAAATACAGGGCTCAGGAGTGAGAGGAGGGCCATATAATATACATTTTTTTTTCTCTTTGTAGGTGGATCTCGAGCCAGAGGGGAAAGTATTTGTGGTAATAACCCTTACCGGGAGTTTCACTGAAGGTAAGAATGAGTTTTGGGTAGTTTCCAGAATATTATTCTTTTTTTCCTTCCTTTTAATATATAGCTACTCTCCAGAGAGACCGGATCTTCAAACATTTTACCAGGAAGCGCCAAAGGGCTATGCGAAGGCGAGTCCACCAGATCAATGGACACAAGTTCATGGCCACGTATCTGAGGCAGCCCACCTACTGCTCTCACTGCAGGGAGTTTATCTGGTAAGGGGTTCCCTTACTTCTGTCCTCCTCAGTTGACTGATGGTAGTTTTCTTCTCTTCAACAGGGGAGTGTTTGGGAAACAGGGTTATCAGTGCCAAGGTAAGGAAACATTTTTAAAACCATGTTTCATTTAAATGTATAATTGCTGGATTTAATTTCCTAGTGTGCACCTGTGTCGTCCATAAACGCTGCCATCATCTAATTGTTACAGCCTGTACTTGCCAAAACAATATTAACAAAGTGGATTCAAAGGTAAGAGGATAGCAGTTTGCTGATTAAATGTGTAGCTCTTGTCCCTTTATTTCCTTTTTTACAGATTGCAGAACAGAGGTTCGGGATCAACATCCCACACAAGTTCAGCATCCACAACTACAAAGTGCCAACATTCTGCGATCACTGTGGCTCACTGCTCTGGGGAATAATGCGACAAGGACTTCAGTGTAAAAGTGAGATGCTGAGGTGCTGGGTACCCACCTCTGAACATGGATTCTGTTTTCCTTTTCCCTCTAGTATGTAAAATGAATGTGCATATTCGATGTCAAGCGAACGTGGCCCCTAACTGTGGGGTAAATGCGGTGGAACTTGCCAAGACCCTGGCAGGGATGGGTCTCCAACCCGGAAATATTTCTCCAACCTCGGTGAGACTTTGCTTTTTTTCCATGTCTCGTAAATTTCTGACTTAATGTGTTCTTACTCTTTCAGAAACTCGTTTCCAGATCGACCCTAAGACGACAGGGAAAGGAGAGCAGCAAAGAAGGAAATGGGATTGGGGTTAATTCTTCCAACCGACTTGGTATCGACAACTTTGAGTTCATCCGAGTGTTGGGGAAGGGGAGTTTTGGGAAGGTGAGTCTTGGCTTTAACTGTTTGGGTTGAAGCCCTCATGCTCCCTCCTTTTGCTTTGCCATAGGTGATGCTTGCAAGAGTAAAAGAAACAGGAGACCTCTATGCTGTGAAGGTGCTGAAGAAGGACGTGATTCTGCAGGATGATGATGTGGAATGCACCATGACCGAGAAAAGGATCCTGTCTCTGGCCCGCAATCACCCCTTCCTCACTCAGTTGTTCTGCTGCTTTCAGACCCCCGTAAGTATGAATCACATTCACTGCACCAACAGCACATTGGGCCCTCTCTTGTGTTTGTATCCAGGATCGTCTGTTTTTTGTGATGGAGTTTGTGAATGGGGGTGACTTGATGTTCCACATTCAGAAGTCTCGTCGTTTTGATGAAGCACGAGCTCGCTTCTATGCTGCAGAAATCATTTCGGCTCTCATGTTCCTCCATGATAAAGGAATCATCTATAGGTGAGTTTTGGTTGCTGCCCTGTCTTCTAATTCCCTATCTCGTGCTGCTCTTTGTATCTTTCAGAGATCTGAAACTGGACAATGTCCTGTTGGACCACGAGGGTCACTGTAAACTGGCAGACTTCGGAATGTGCAAGGAGGGGATTTGCAATGGTGTCACCACGGCCACATTCTGTGGCACGCCAGACTATATCGCTCCAGAGGTGAGTGCAGCTGCTTGATGCAGCTCTGAAATAACCACCTTCTCACGCTGCCCCCTTTGCACAGATCCTCCAGGAAATGCTGTACGGGCCTGCAGTAGACTGGTGGGCAATGGGCGTGTTGCTCTATGAGATGCTCTGTGGTCACGCGCCTTTTGAGGCAGAGAACGAAGATGACCTCTTTGAGGCCATACTGAATGATGAGGTGGTCTACCCTACCTGGCTCCATGAAGATGCCACAGGGATCCTAAAATCTGTAAGTTTGGCTTACCCAGCTAGCTTCTGATGAATGATTGACACTTTCTCTCTCTCTCACTCAGTTCATGACCAAGAACCCCACCATGCGCTTGGGCAGCCTGACTCAGGGAGGCGAGCACGCCATCTTGAGACATCCTTTTTTTAAGGAAATCGACTGGGCCCAGCTGAACCATCGCCAAATAGAACCGCCTTTCAGACCCAGAATCGTAAGTGTCCCAGGCTGTCACAGAGACATTCCTCTCACCCTTGTTTCCCTTTTTTTTTTGGCAGAAATCCCGAGAAGATGTCAGTAATTTTGACCCTGACTTCATAAAGGAAGAGCCAGTTTTAACTCCAATTGATGAGGGACATCTTCCAATGATTAACCAGGATGAGTTTAGAAACTTTTCCTATGTGTCTCCAGAATTGCAACCATAGCCTTATGGGGAGTGAGAGAGAGGGCACGAGAACCCAAAGGGAATAGAGATTCTCCAGGAATTTCCTCTATGGGACCTTCCCAGCATCAGCCTTAGAACAAGAACCTTACCTTCAAGGAGCAAGTGAAGAACTCTGTGAAGGATGGAACTTTCAGATATCAACTATTTAGAGTCCAGAGGGAGCCATGGCACTAGAAATAGTTGATAATGAAATGAGATTTTATGAAGTATACCGCTCCACCTATGAGCGTCTGTCTCTGTGGGCTTGGGATGTTAACAGGAGCCAAAAGGAGGGAAAGTGTGAAGAATAAAGTAGATCTGAGAAATTCTGAGCCAATCAGGCTTCTTAATTCAAGAGACAAACCAAGACGTTCTGTCAACTGTGCTGTGCTCTTCTTTAAGCCAATGAACCCCAATTCCTGGCAGTCTACAAGAAGTCTCTTAATGCTAATGAAGAATTTAAAGGTCTTTTTAAGGAAATGAAGGGCTTTCCAAATAGAATGATTTACTCTGAAGAAACAAACAATGGTATCTCTGAAACTCACAACCTAAAGCCCAATCTTGAAAATATGTTGTGCACCAAGACGACTGCTTCAGCTTCTTCTCTTATCCTTACTTTCTTTAATAGATATTTATTAAACTGTCCAGTGAAAAGGTGCCACAATGCCCAGTATTGTAAACAACAGGTTTGCATTCATGAAGCTTTCATTCATTCTGGAGTCTACTAATTTACCTGAATGGTGTTTGCATTCTGTGAAATGCCTCTCCACGTTGCATATGTCACACTTTTGTCTGCACATAACTCTTTTTTCACAAGAAGGGTCACTGCCACAACAGCACAGTCAGCGGGTGAATTACAGGTGCCTGCTGCCTGCCTACCTGGGTAATCTGATCTTGTCTGTATCGCCGTGTGCTCATCACTGAAGAATTGCAGGCCACTCATGTCAGTGACCAGATTTGTGGCTTATAAACATTAGCAGTTTATTTATGTTTTAAGATGCAAAGATGTGTGTTTGATATTCACTTTAATAATTAGAAATGGATCTTGTAAACAGGGCATATATCAAAGATGACCTTATAATATGTACCCGAATATACAGTTCAAGAATTTTGTCTGACTGGAAATAAATGCATTTTGTAGCAAAAGGAAGTGTTTTGACTAGAATGATTTGTCTCCT